CGCCTTCCGGGTTCAAGCGATTCTCCTGCCTCAGCCTCCCGAGTACCTGGGATTACAGGAGCCCACCACCACACCTAGCTAATTTTTGTATTTTTAGTAGAGACGGTGTTTCACCATGTTGGTCAGGTTGCTCTCGAACTCTTGAGCTCAGGTGATCCACCCGCCTCGACCTCCCAAAGTGCTAGGATTACAGGCCCCGCGCCCGGCCTCTATCCAGTCTTGAACTGGCCTACTGTCTATTGAAATTTTCCCTCTCTAGGTACACTCTAGCCATTTTCCAGAACATTCACTGAATCCCGTCTTCTCTTCACTCCTTTACCGCAACAGCACTAAGTACAGCATCCTGAACACGGGCAGGACTTAATGCACATCTGTGCCACCGATTATCAATCAGTCTGACTGTAAGCTTAAATGGAGAATGATGTGAGACCTGCCACCTGAAAAGGGCCGCCTTGGGAGCCATACACCTGCACAGCCCCTACAAGCTCTGGTAGGTAAGCTAACCCCCTTCCCCAAGCCGACCCACTGTCCTGCCAGTGTGGGCCATGGTTTCGGGTCCTGAAGGACACACAGTCGGAGGTTGGGGACAACCCAGAACCACAATACCCTCTGTCGTCCTCAACTTTACCCAGAGAAAAGCCTCCTCTGCGCGTGCCTGGCCTCCGGGTCAAGAGGCCCCGGCCCATGCCGTGCGGCAGAACCCTCCGAATCATAACCCCTCTGAGCCCGGACCCTCTGAAAGCTGCACTGCTGCCTCGCTATTATCGCAGCCGTCACTGCTCCGCGCCAAACGCCATTCAGACGAGCGCGCCAATTGGCCAGCGGCCCTCAGGGCTCTGCCCCGCCCAATGCTCTAGGTGGCCGTCTCCCCGTGACCTCTCCTGGAGCCCCACCCAGGCCCGCTCCCACCCGCCATTGGCTGGCCTTGCGATACGTCAGTCCTGCGCGCCCCCGGGCGGAGATGGGGAGGGCACCCGGCGTTCTGAGCGGAAGTACGGTTGAGCCGATTTCCGGGGCCACTGGTGTGACGTGTCCCGCGCTTGGCGCAGCAGGAAGCGGCGGCGAACGCGGCCTGAATTCCCGGCGCCGGCCCCAGCTCCTCTGCCGCTGCCGCCATGCTCGACTTCTTCACCATTTTCTCCAAGGGCGGGCTTGTGCTCTGGTGCTTCCAGGGCGTTAGCGACTCATGCACCGGACCCGTTAACGCGTTGATTCGTTCCGTGCTGCTGCAGGTACCGTCCCCGTGGGATCAGAACTCCAGGCTAGTCTGAACACTGAGACATACTCTTTCTCCAGGAACGGGGAGGTAACAACTCCTTCACCCATGAGGCACTCACACTCAAGTATAAACTGGACAACCAGTTTGAGCTGGTGTTTGTGGTAAGTGGGGTGTTGTAGAGGGACGATTGCATCAGATCTGTTGGCTGTTTCTTCCCCTAAACAGGTTGGTTTTCAGAAGATCCTGACACTGACATATGTAGACAAATTGATAGATGACGTGCATCGGCTGTTTCGGGACAAGTACCGCACAGAGATCCAACAGCAAAGTGCTTTAAGTTTATTAAATGGCACTTTTGATTTCCAAAATGACTTCCTGCGGCTCCTTCGGTGAGAGACCTGCCTTCTCTAAAATCAATTTATAGAAAGATAAACCATTCTCCTTTTTGTTTAGTGAAGCAGAGGAGAGCAGTAAGATCCGTGCTCCCACTACCATGAAGAAATTTGAAGATTCTGAAAAGGCCAAGAAACCTGTGAGGTCCATGATTGAGACACGGGGGGAAAAGCCCAAGGAAAAAGCAAAGAATAGCAAAAAAAAGGGGGCCAAGAAGGAAGGCAAGTTTGAGTTCTTTGGATATACTGGGACACTTTTTTCTTCAGTGAGTTTTTTCCCCAACAGGTTCTGATGGTCCTTTGGCTACCAGCAAACCAGTCCCTGCAGAAAAGTCAGGTCTTCCAGTGGGTCCTGAGAACGGAGTAGAACTTTCCAAAGAGGAGCTGATCCGCAGGAAGCGCGAGGAGTTCATTCAGAAGCATGGGAGGGGTATGGAGAAGTCCAAGTGAGCACTCTTTCTCCAGTACTCTCAAAATAACCATAACTCTTTGTATCATAACCTGTTGCAGCAAGTCCACGAAGTCAGATGCTCCAAAGGAGAAGGGCAAAAAAGCACCCCGGGTGTGGGAACTGGGTGGCTGTGCTAACAAAGAAGTGTTGGATTACAGTACTCCCACCACCAATGGAACCCCTGAGGCTGCCTTGTCTGAGGACATCAACCTGGTAAGAGGTAACAGGGGTCAAAGTGATCTTTACTGACCCCACATCCTTTCCCCGTATCTTCCAGATTCGAGGGACTGGGTCTGGGGGGCAGCTTCAGGATCTGGACTGCAGCAGCTCTGATGACGAAGGGGCTGCTCAAAACTCTACCAAACCTAGGTAGGGGAATTTCAGGTGGGGGTTGGTATATGTTATGTGTATGTGTAATCTCCTGTCCCTGCAGTGCGACCAAGGGAACACTGGGTGGCATGTTTGGTATGCTGAAGGGCCTTGTGGGTTCAAAGAGCTTGAGTCGTGAAGACATGGAATCTGTGCTGGACAAGATGCGTGATCATCTCATTGGTAAGTTCTGAGGACCGGGCTGACTCATACTCTGGAACTGACATACCTGTCCCCCTCTCCTCAGCTAAGAACGTGGCTGCAGACATTGCCGTCCAGCTCTGTGAATCTGTTGCCAACAAGTTGGAAGGGAAGGTGATGGGGACGTTCAGCAGTAAGTACTTACCTAAGTGAGAAAGTGCTTATACAGCTGCAACCTCCTCCACCTCCCCTTTCAGCGGTGACTTCCACAGTAAAGCAAGCCCTACAGGAGTCCCTGGTGCAGATTCTGCAGCCACAGCGTCGTGTAGACATGCTCCGGGACATCATGGATGCCCAGCGTCGCCAGCGCCCTTATGTCGTCACCTTCTGCGGCGTTAATGGAGTGGGGAAATCTACTAATCTTGCCAAGGTCAGTGCAGTTCCCCAGCCTATCGCTGATATTTTAGGTGACTTTTCTTACGTCTTTTTCACAGATTTCCTTCTGGTTGTTAGAGAATGGCTTCAGTGTCCTCATTGCTGCCTGTGATACATTTCGTGCTGGGGCCGTGGAGCAGCTGCGTACACACACCCGGCGTTTGAGTGCCCTACACCCTCCAGAGAAGCATGGTGGCCGCACCATGGTGCAGTTGTTTGAAAAGGGCTATGGCAAGGATGCTGCTGGCATTGCCATGGAAGCCATTGCTTTTGGTACAGTGCATGGGAAGTGTGGGGGCTTATTTGGTGTTCAGAGTTGACTACTTTCTTTCTCTAGCACGTAACCAAGGCTTTGACGTGGTGCTGGTGGACACGGCAGGCCGCATGCAAGACAATGCCCCTCTGATGACTGCCCTGGCCAAACTCATTACTGTCAATACACCTGATTTGGTGCTGTTTGTAGGAGAAGCCTTAGTAGGCAATGAAGCCGTGGACCAGCTGGTGAGAGCGTGGGCCCAGTTCCCTTTACAACTGTTCTTACACTTCTATCACTTTTTCTTTCCAGGTCAAGTTCAACAGAGCCTTGGCTGACCATTCTATGGCTCAGACACCTCGGCTCATTGATGGCATTGTTCTTACCAAATTTGATACCATTGATGACAAGGTAAACGTGAGACTGGAGGCTGGAATGGGCGTCCTGCACAAAGGAGCTGAGGCTGCAAGGAAATCTTGGCTCCAGCGCTTCCTGTTCCTGAGAGGGTGAGTGAAAAGTGGGCTTGTGTTGATGGGCTCTGAAGAGCTGTTGTTCTCTGATTCCCCTCAGCTTCAAAATGCATCTTACCTGATGTACCCCTTGTGGAGATCTCACATGTCAGTCGCTTGAAATATTCTGGAAGATCGGCATAGTCATCTCCATAGGAGATGACTTTAATCCCCTTGTCCAGCATGTTTTCTCGAAGCTTTTTGAACTCATCTACGTCTCCTCTCCGAACCAGCATGAAATGTTCTAGGTCAGATTTATGCTTGACAGCCTCCAAGAAAAGGGCCTGGAAAGTGGTGTCATCCACAGTCCAGCCACAGCCCAGGAAAAGAAATGACTTGTTTTCGTAGAGTTTCTGAATTTCTCTCTGGAAGGAAAAGATACAACATATTGACATTGTGAAGACACACTCAAGGCAAGTCTGAAACAAGAAGGTCATGCTACGTTGAGCAGACTGTGATGACCAATTAAGCAAGACTTAAGTGGGTTGGTATGTCCCATCAAGGAGTGTGATCTCTTGCTTATTGCTGTAACTTGATGATTGGTCTAAAATTTTATCTTTACCTGCCATTCTTCTGTAGGCTCTCTAATCAGCGTTTCATAGAGCTGGTGTCAGTGTACTGGTGCAGTAGTTTACTTCTTTATTTTTTATGCTTTATATATTTTTTGAGACGGAGTCTCACTCTTTCACCTGGGCTAGAGTGTAGTGGTGTGACCTCGGCTTACTGCAACCTCCACCACCCTGGTTCAAGTGACTCTCATGCCTCAGCCTCCCGAGTATATTACAAGTGTGCACCACCACACCCAGCTAATTTTTGAATGTTTAGTAGAGACGGGGTTTTGCCATGTTGGCCAGGCTGGTCTGGTACTCCCGACCTCGAGTGATCCACCCACCTTGGCCTCCCAAAGTGCTGGGATTACAGGCGTGAGCCACTGCACTTGGCCAGTAGTTTACTTTTTTATTTTTATTTTATTTTTGAGACAGAGTCTTGCTCTGCCACCTAGGCTGGAGTGCAGTGGCATGGTCTTGGCTCACTGCAACCTCCTCTGCCTCCCAGGTTCAAGCGATTCTCCTGCCTCAGACTCCCAAGTAGCTGGCATTACAGGCACCTGCCAGCACGCCCAGCTAATTTTCCTATTTTTAGTAGAGACAGGGTTTCACCATGTTGGCCAGGCTGGTCTGGAACTCCTGACCTCATGTGATCTGCCTGCCTCAGCCTCCCAAAGTGTTGGGATTACAGGCGTACTTTTTTAGATTTATGTGCCCAGAGGTCATTGTGCAAAGAGTAGGTCTTCATATATCTTAATCCTTCCATTTCTGGACCATATTTGCCTTTGTCTCACAAACTGAACTGTGAATCACCAGAGAAGATAATTCCATCATCGGATTTGCTCAAGGAAAGGCGTTTGATACTTAGAACATCAGTATGTGTGTGTGTGTGTATACATATACACACACAAAAACACAGAAATGACTGCCTAAGGGATCACTCAATGTCAGAGATGGATGCAGTTATGGCAGATGTTGGGAAAGAATGGGTAAAAAGAAAAAAAAGTCCCTTGTGCTTTAGACAATACATTTTCTCGGTCTTTTGCCTCATTATTAAAAGATGCTATAATCTATATGACCCAGTCCTGAAAACAGCAAACAAGATTCTTAGAGCTGGGGGCAGCGAATACTTCTGGTTTGAACATGTTTATCTGAACAAGTCGAAAATGTGCATCCCAAAAGATCAATAAGCTTTTCACAAAGAGTAAGTGTGAATAAATGTGGTTAATTCAATATAAGCCCATTGCCATTTATACAAAGTCTCT